TTAGGGTTTACATTTTTTACAAAAATTATAAATCTTTGATCACAGCTCTGATGATTTCTCTGGGAACTGAGAGCCTAACACAAGTCATTTCCACTTTAAGACTTTTAACATTCTGAAAAGTTATGTTACAAACAGAGTGCTGGTCCCCCTGCAACATGTTCACTCACATTGGCTGACGTTTTAATTCTTTGCCAATCTGAGGGGAAGAGATGTCAACTTTTTTTGTTTGCTCTTTTAATGCCAGTCATGTTCCCTTTTTTTTTCCCCCTTTTACCAGTCATACTGGCTTACTCAGAACCCTACAAATCAATCCTGCTCATTCTTAATTTTCCAACATTGTTCCTGAGATTGTTTCACCAGAAAAGTTCTCCCCCTTATCCACTTCGCCTAACAATTTCTACCCATCCCAATCCTCCTGCATTTATTGCTTCCAGGAATTTGGCACTTAGGACACCCTTGTCCTTACATTGTTCATGCATGTATATTTCGTCTTCAATAAAACATTTAGTTGCTCAAGGGCAAGGGTCCCATAGAGTCTCAATATGCTAACGGCCTGGTGTTGCTTAATAATTTAGATTCTGACGGGTCCTCTCCAGGGAGGGGAGCAAAGGGCAAATTATCTTAGGGGCTGGGAGTGCAGAAGCCAAACCTTTGAGACTGTGAAAAGAAGACGGCGCCGAGACGATTCAGTAGCAGGCATTCAAGCAAGAAAAACTCAAATATTGTTCCCAATAATGCCTGACTAATGCCAAATACCAAGTAAGGGCCCAGGCAGTCCTGACAGCCTGCAGTGCCCCAGGATAAAACTAACCCTGAGGGGTGCTAGCCCACGATAACCCCCTGCCAGGGCTCTGGACACGCCCTGTCTCCTCGAAGGCCAACGGGCTGCCCCTGCGCGCCGAGGCCCCGCCCCGCGGCCCGCCGATTGGCCCCAGCCGCCCCGGCGCTAAGACTCAATTTCACACTACGCGCCCAGGCCACGCCCACCTGTCATGCGGCCCTGGAAACTGTGAGTTTGGGGATTGTTGTGTCCACTAACCGGACTCAGAAGGGACTTCCCTGCTCGGCTGGCTTTCGGTTTCTCTGCTCACCTCCGGATAAATCACGGGGTCTCCCGCGCCGCTCATGGCGCCTCCCGTCCGTCTCGAGCGTCCCTTTCCTTCCCGGCGCTTTCCTGGGTTGCTTCTGGCGGCCCTGGTGTTGCTGCTGTCCTCCTTCTCCGGTAGGACCCCGGGGTGGATTCGCGCGTCCGCGAACTTCGATGCTGCTGTGGTCTTGATCCCCAGATCAATGCAATGTCCCGGAATGGCTTCCATTTGCCAGGCCTACCAACCTAACTGATGACTTTGAGTTTCCCATTGGGACATATCTGAACTATGAATGCCGCCCTGGTTATTCCGGAAGACCGTTTTCTATCATCTGCCTAAAAAACTCAGTCTGGACAAGTGCTAAGGACAAGTGCAAACGTAAGTAACTCTGGAGTGGGAACCCCTCTGTTCTTGGCTTCAAATTTCTGTTTCTTTCCTGTAGGTAAATCATGTCGTAATCCTCCAGATCCTGTGAATGGCATGGCACATGTGATCAAAGACATCCAGTTCAGATCCCAAATTAAATATTCTTGTCCTAAAGGGTGAGTTGGCATCTCTTGAACCAACATCTCTTAGAATGTAACATTCCTTATTTTTTGCCTCTAGATACCGACTCATTGGTTCCTCGTCTGCCACATGCATCATCTCAGGCAACACTGTCATTTGGGATAATAAAACACCTGTTTGTGACAGTGAGTTGAAATATGCATTCCTATTTCTTTTATATTTAAATTGACTGTGCTCTTCCTTTCCCAGGAATTATTTGTGGGCTACCCCCCACCATCGCCAATGGAGATTTCACTAGCATCAGCAGAGAGTATTTTCACTATGGATCAGTGGTGACCTACCACTGCAATCTTGGAAGCAGAGGGAAAAAGGTGTTTGAGCTTGTGGGTGAGCCCTCCATATACTGCACCAGCAAAGATGATCAAGTGGGCATCTGGAGTGGCCCAGCCCCTCAGTGCATTATACCTAACAAATGCACGCCTCCAAATGTGGAAAATGGAATATTGGTATCTGACAACAGAAGCTTATTTTCCTTAAATGAAGTTGTGGAGTTTAGGTGTCAGCCTGGCTTTGGCATGAAAGGGCCCTCCCATGTGAAGTGCCAGGCCCTGAACAAATGGGAGCCAGAGTTACCAAGCTGCTCCAGGGGTGAGTCTGACTGAGGCCTAGAAGGGCCCTGCCAATTAGCAGTACTTTGTTTCTCTCTCCCCAGTATGTCAGCCACCTCCAGATGTCCTGCATGCTGAGCGTACCCAAAGGGACAAGGACAACTTTTCACCCGGGCAGGAAGTGTTCTACAGCTGTGAGCCCGGCTACGACCTCAGAGGATCTACGTATTTGCACTGCACACCCCAGGGAGACTGGAGCCCTGCAGCCCCCAGATGTGAAGGTGACTAGACTCTTATCTGGCTTGGTATTTTTAGTTATTTCTGTTCGTTTTTCTTTTTTTCCAGTGAAATCCTGTGATGACTTCCTGGGCCAACTTCCTAATGGCCATGTGCTATTTCCACTTAATCTCCAGCTTGGAGCAAAAGTGGATTTTGTTTGTGATGAAGGGTGAGTATGAGCTTGCCTGACCTGCTGGACATAGCTCGCTATTCACTCCTATTTTCTTCTTTAGATTTCAATTAAAAGGCAGCTCTGCTAGTTACTGTGTTTTGGCTGGAATGGAAAGCCTTTGGAATAGCAGTGTTCCAGTGTGTGAACGTAAGTAATAGGAGTAACATTTCAGGCCAATCTACCTGGCTCCAAAACATTTTCTTTCCCACAGGTAAATCATGTGAAACTCCTCCAGTTCCAGTGAATGGCATGGTGCATGTGATCACAGACATCCATGTTGGATCCAGAATCAACTATTCTTGTACTACAGGGTGAGTTGGCAGCAACATCTCTTGGTTCCAGACAGCACAATTATTTTCCATTTTTTGCCTTTAGGCACCGACTCATTGGTCACTCATCTGCTGAATGTATCCTCTCGGGCAATACTGCCCATTGGAGCATGAAGCCACCAATTTGTCAACGTGAGTTGAAATCTCTTTCCCCATTCACCCCAATAGAACTTAAAAGCTCTTGTTTTCTTTCTAGAAATCTTTTGTCCAAATCCTCCAGCTATCCTTAATGGGAGACACACAGGAACTCCCCTTGGAGATATTCCCTATGGAAAAGAAGTATCTTACACATGTGACCCCCACCCAGACAGAGGGATGACCTTCAACCTCATTGGGGAGAGCACCATCCGCCGCACAAGTGAACCTCATGGGAATGGGGTTTGGAGCAGCCCTGCCCCTCGCTGTGAACTTCCTGTTGGTGCTGGTCAGTATCCGCTTCCACATATCCTAAATGGGTGATGTTTTTGTGACTTTTGTCTTCCTTTTAGGTTCACATGATGCTCTTATAGTTGGTAAGTTTTATGAAGTGTTTGCTGAGGAATTCTGTCATCTTTAACAGTAAGTACCTACTTATAATGAATGCAATGTAGAAAGAGAGATCAAAAT